ATTACAAGCATGAGCCACCGCGCCCGGCTAAGGCATGGGATGTTTCGAACTGCTGACATTAGAAATTCACAATCCACATCATTAACTGGATCCTCCATGCCCACTCTCTCCCTCTCTGCAGCAGCAATTTCAAATCTTTACTCTCCGCAGTTCCACAGAACACAAGAAACAAACAAACAAGCAAAAAAAGTCAGGCAGGAGCCCAAGTAACCTCTATCAAAGCAAAGACCAGTGCCTAGTCTAACGCTTTTAAGGATTTTAAAAGAGGTGAAGGTGTCCTGCTTATCCTCCAAGCTTGGGTGCTGGGGCCGGGGCGGCTGAGATTTACCAGTGAAACCCAAAGAAAGAGAGGGCAGAAAACTAGAGAAAAGAAACCAGATAATGCTACCCAAGAGGACGAAATAAAGAAGCAGGAAACGAAGCCTGAGGCTAAACCCTGGAGATGACTATTAGGAAAACACCAGAGGATGCCCCGCCCGCCAGCCCACAATGAGCAGCCTGTCCAAGTCACAAAGCGGGGCCTCGGGCCTTGACAGTTCGCGATCTGTAAGCAGAATGTTCCAGGGCCTCCCTGTCGCCTGCATCCAGCCTGGGGGCAATCTTCACTGGTGTGGGAGGCCGAAAGTGGACGGCGACGGAGGCCCCTCTGGTTATCTCTTTGCCGTGCCAACACAGTCTCTGCGCCCACTAAGATGCATGAAATAAAAATTTCCGTGACTCGCCCTTTGCAGTGGAGAACTGAAACAGGCACACCAGGGAATTGGAGCGGAGGAGGGTAACTCAAACTCAGAGTGAGAGGGTTTGCAGGGGGCCGATTTGGGGCCAACAGGCTTCCCAGCAGGCCCCCGGCGCGGGACAGCGGAAGGCGAAACGCTTTCAAGAGACCCCGCTGCCAACATCCCCACGCCCTCGCGCCCTCCCGCCGCCCCAGAAGGCCAACTCCGCCTGCCTGAGTCACAGCTGGAGCTGGGGAGGAGCCAGGGAAAGGAGGCCCCTGACCGTAGTGCGGCCAGCAGTTGCAGGCAGACGGAGCAGAGCGGTCAGGGATCATGAGGGAGAGTGCGTTGGAGCGGGGGCCTGTGCCCGAGGCGCCGGCGGGGGGTCCCGTGCACGCCGTGACGGTGGTGACCCTGCTGGAGAAGCTGGCCTCCATGCTGGAGACTCTGCGGGAGCGGCAGGGAGGCCTGGCTCGAAGGCAGGGAGGCCTGGCAGGGTCCGTGCGCCGCATCCAGAGCGGCCTGGGCGCTCTGAGTCGCAGCCACGACACCACCAGCAACACCTTGGCGCAGCTGCTGGCCAAGGCGGAGCGCGTGAGCTCGCACGCCAACGCCGCCCAAGAGCGCGCGGTGCGCCGCGCAGCCCAGGTGCAGCGGCTGGAGGCCAACCACGGGCTGCTGGTGGCGCGCGGGAAGCTCCACGTTCTGCTCTTCAAGGTCAGTGACCTCAAACGGTCCCCAATCCGAGGGCCAGGATCAGTGCTGTGTCCGTCACATGCAGGAGGAGGGTGAAGTCCCAGCCAGCGCTTTCCAGAAGGCACCAGAGCCCTTGGGCCCGGCGGACCAGTCCGAGCTGGGCCCAGAGCAGCTGGAGGCCGAAGTTGGAGAGAGCTCGGACGAGGAGCCGGTGGAGTCCAGGGCCCAGCGGCTGCGGCGCACCGGATTGCAGAAGGTACAGAGCCTCCGAAGGGCCCTTTCGGGCCGGAAAGGCCCTGCAGCGCCACCGCCCACCCCGGTCAAGCCGCCTCGCCTTGGGCCTGGCCGGAGCGCTGAAGCCCAGCCGGAAGCCCAGCCTGCGCTGGAGCCCACGCTGGAGCCAGAGCCTCCGCAGGACACCGAGGAAGATCCCGGGAGACCTGGGGCTGCCGAAGAAGCTCTGCTCCAAATGGAGAGTGTAGCCTGAGGGCTGGTGTTGCCTGCCTCCCCTGTGCTTGTGCCTTGTCCCAAAATAAATCCTTTCAGAATGTAGCACTCACGCCCTAATAAGGAGCGAATCCTACATCCACCAAGGCGGGCGCTCTGGCCCTCCCTTCCTTAAGCCCAGTCCTGTGTCCTCTGAAAGAGGTGCAGTCACTCACACCTGCTTGCGCTCACCATCAATAAAAGTAATTTCACCCGAACCAGACTCCGTGAGAAGGGATGGGGAAGCGGT